TGGAATACTATGCAGCCATAAAAAATGATGAGTTCATGTCCTTTGTAGGGACACGGATGAAGCTGGAAACCAACATTCTCAGCAAACTATCGCAAGGACAAAAAAACAAACATTACATGTTCTCACTCATAGGTGGGAACTGAACGATGAGAACACTTGGACACAGGAAGGGGGACATCACACTTCGGGGCCTGTTGTGGGGTGGGGAGAGGGGGAAGGGATAGCATTAGGAGATATACCTAATGTAAATGACGAGTTAATGGGTGCAGCACACCAACATGGCACATGTATACATATGTAACAACCCTGCACGTTGTGCACATGTACCCTAGAACTTAAAGTATAATAATAAAAAATAATAAAATAAAGAAAAAAAATCTATAACTACATTTCTTGTAATTTTGTCTTTTGAGAGTATACATATCTTATTTCCTTTCCCAGACCAGAACCTCTTTGAGGGCAGGAGGAACCCGGTTTTCCCTACTTTACACATGACACATAATAACCACTCATTCAATGTAGGTTTACTGGATGGATAAATAGGAATGGGGGGTAGATAGGCGGGAGAGTGAGTAGACAAATGCGAAACAGGAAAAGCTTGCGCCAGGAAAAACAGTGAAGAGCGAAATCTCCAGACCCCCGATTAAATGGTTTAAAGTGAAGCCAAGCAAGAACCTCCAGTCCTCTCTGCGGCAGAGAACAGCAGATGATAGCGGCTCGCCTTCAACTTTGCTCTGAGGACCTCTCGTTAGTATCCCGCGATTGTCCTTCCTAACGCCTGACTGAATCCTGAGGCTAGCCTTCAGCGAACATGTACACCGCCTTGCCCTTCACGTGAAGCCGAGCCTGTGACTACACTTATCCTTCCGTCGCCGGCCTCATTTCTCCTTCCCCTTCTCCGATCTCGCAACCACTGCTAGTAAGGCGCGCGTGCGGGCAGCCCTGGCCGGCAGGGGAGGGAGGGTCCTGCGACCGGAAGCCGGAAACCGGAAGGGGGGCTGTGAGGACGTGTTCCGAGGAAGCCAGAGCCGGAGCCGTGGCCTGCGGGGCCGGCGACATGGATCCCCTGTTCCAGCAAACGCACAAGTGAGGGCCGGTCGGGGAGCGGGCAGGGGCTATCTCACTCATTTCCTCCCTCTTCCTTTGATAGGCAGGTCCACGAGATCCAGTCTTGCATGGGACGCCTGGAGACGGCAGACAAGCAGTCTGTGCACAGTGAGTAATTAACTGTGGAGACCAGAGTCCTTCCAGCAATTATTCTTTTTTCTTTTTTGTACAGTAGTAGAAAACGAAATCCAAGCAAGCATAGACCAGATATTCAGCCGTCTAGAACGTCTGGAGATTTTGTCCAGCAAGGAGCCCCCTAACAAAAGGCAAAATGCCAGACTGTAAGTGCTGACCTCTGACATGGCTCTGATACTGGAATTTAATCTCTCTCTCCATCAATTCCAGTCGGGTTGACCAGTTAAAGTATGATGTCCAGCACCTGCAGACTGCGCTCAGAAACTTCCAGCATCGGCGCCATGCAAGGGAGCAGCAGGAGAGACAGCGAGAAGAGCTTCTGTCTCGAACCTTCACCACTAACGTAAGCCAGGCCCGTGGTGAGGGTCGGCCTGCAAGTTAATCAAGTGCCTGTGTTTCTTTCACAGGACTCTGACACCACCATACCAATGGACGAATCACTGCAGTTTAACTCCTCCCTCCAGAAAGTTCACAACGGCATGGATGACCTCATTTTAGATGGGCACAATATTTTAGATGGACTGAGGACCCAGAGACTGACCTTGAAGGTGGGGTCCCTGCTGGGGGACAGAGAGAAGGCTTTGTTTTTTTTTCTGTTCTCTTCTGCCCCAGGGGACTCAGAAGAAGATCCTTGACATTGCCAACATGCTGGGCTTGTCCAACACAGTGATGCGGCTCATCGAGAAGCGGGCTTTCCAGGACAAGTACTTTATGATAGGTGGGATGCTGCTGACCTGTGTGGTCATGTTCAAAATTCTCTTTTTTTGTTGTGTCTCTGCCAGAGCCCCCCAAATTCTTATCTCAACAAGAGTCAAATAAAGACTTGAAAAGACTTGACATCTAAACTACACTTATTAAGGAAAAACTCATTAATTCCCTATGGAGATCTGAGGCCAAGCACACCTCTGAAGCAGTGCATGGCTTGGAATCCTGTCTGCTCTTCACCGAACCATTCCTTCTGCACTCACCTCCTCCAGAAAGCCTTCCAAACCAGGTCTTAACTCCATCATCCTAACTACCTTGTCAGCACTCACTTTTGTTAACACTTTGATTCAGCAGTACTTGGGTTCCATGAGTATTTGAGCATAGTTGTGTGTGTGTCTCATCTCTCTCACCCCAAACCCACTCCACCCCACCCTACCCTACCAACTGACTCTCCTGAACTCTCTAGAGCAAGAGCTGTGTCTCCATCAGACTAGCAACTTCCTGAGGGCGAAGACTCTAATTCCTTATCCCATTGGGATCCAGATGCTGTCTCTCCTCACATCAGACTGGGAATGGAAAATCTTTCCATGCCCCATGGAGCCTCCTTGGCAAGACAGGAAGATACGGAGTCTGAACCCCATAGAGATGGAGAGTGGGAGGAAGAAGGTAGCCGGGAGCAGTTAGCAGGAGGGTCCATCTTAACCTTCAGGGAAAAACCGATTCACAGCACATAAAGCTAGTTCTGGATCAGAATCTGTTATTCAACAACACTTGCAAGGGTTTAACTCAGATCCTGTCCCCTCTGGGGTAGAAATCTCTACCCGCCTAAGGCCAGGATTCTGCCTTGCCAGTCCTTTTTTTTTTTTTTTTTTTTTTTTTTTTTTGAGACAGAGTTTCGCTTTTGTTGCCCAGGCTGGAGTGCAATGCTGCCATCTTAGCTCACTGCAACCTCCACCTCCCGGGTTCAAGCGATTCTCCTGCCTCAGCCTCCCGAGTAGCTGGGATTACAGGCATGCACCACCATGCCTGGCTAAATTTTTTTGTATTTTCTTAGTAGAGGCAGGGTTTCTGTCTCTACTGGTTGGCCAGGCTAGTCTCAAACTCCTGACCTCAGGTGATCCACCCACCTTGGCCTACCAAAGTGCTGGGATTACAGGCGTGAGCCACCGCACCCAGCCCTTGCCAGTGTTTCTTATTTCTCTTGTCCCTTGATGATTGTGTAATGATGAATCCCTTCGTTAGGAAGCTTGTCAAATGCAAGTAGACGCTGAGGGGGCGGCCATGTGTCTACTGTCTCGTGGCTCCTGTTGGATGGGAGTAGCCTGCGTGGCTGCCAGTGCTGGCTGGAGAGGATACCACCATCTGCTCTCGTCAGCATGCTGCCCTGCCTTTGAGTCCCCTCACTCCCGCCCCAAGACTAAATCCTTGAAAGAGCAGCTCCACAGCGAGCATGTGGCAAGAAAGGATGCTAATGGAGGGAAGAAAGTGATGAATCCCCAAAAGAGTCAGGGAAAGCCACACAAGAAGGAAAAATAGCTGCATAAAGGTTGCGGGGGTGAGCTGGGCGAGGCTGCCCGCTGACAGGTGAATCAAGACTCCAGAGAGCTGGGTACGGTGGCTCACACTTGTAGTCCCAGCACTTTGGGAGGCCCAGGCGGGTGGATCGTGTGAACCCAGGAGTTCAAAACCATCCTGGGTGACATGGTGAAACCCCGTCTCTACAAAAAATACAAAAATTAGGCACAGTGGCATGTGCCTGTAGTCTCAGCTACTTTGGAGGCTGAGGTGGGAGGACTGCTTGAGCCCAGGAGGTGGAGGTTGCAGTGAGCTGAGTTTACATCACTGTACACCAGCCTGGGCAACAGAGTGAGACCCTGCCTCAAAAAGAAAACAAAAAAAGAAACCCAGGCTAAGCGCTGTGGCTCACGCCTGTATTCCCAGCAATTTGGGAGGCTGAGGCAGGTGGATCACTTGAGGTCAGGAGTCTGAGACCAGCCTGGCCAACATGGTGAAACCCCATCTCTACTAAAAATACAAAAACTAGCCAGGTGTGGTGGTGGGTGCCTGTAGTCCCAGCTACACAGGAGGCTGAGGCAGGAGAATTGCTTGAACCTGGGAGGCAGAGGTTGCAGTGAGCTGAGATCATGCCACTGCACTCCAGCCTAGGTGACAGAGTGAGACTTGGTCTCAAAACAAACAAACAAACAAACAAACAAAACCCAGACAGCAGGAAGCCCAGGTGAGGAGAAGGGGAGAGGCAAACAGGACATGAAGGAAGATTTGTTTGGTAGAGAGAAGGGAATTGATGGCAGCCCCAGGATGCAGTTTGAACCTGTATTTGGTAGAAGCAGCGATGGGGAAATGGGCCAGATATCGGACAGGAGAGAGACATGATACAATCAGTGCTAATGATCCAGACATCTCCATGGAGGAGGATGAGCACTCAGGGGAAACGGAGGCAAGGCACTCACCCAGGACGCTGCAGCAGGGATCAGTGTGCCTAGCATGGCAATGGAAGTGAGAGGGAGTCGGAGATCTGACTGAGCGACTCCTAACTTTGAGAGTTGGTGGCTCATTCCCACCAAGGGGCTTATGGCTGCTGCTTTGGGAGTCTTTGCTGCCAAATGTCACTGGCCGGGGGTCACCTCACCCGTAACCCATGGAGAGTGGGTCTCCTCTCCCCATTTGTGCAGGACTTTCTTTCCATTGGCAGCAACTGGCCAGGGGGCCTCAGAGGAGCTGGGAATGGGGAGCAGGCTGCCAAGAAGGTTTGGTCAGGCCAACCAACTTGGAGGGCAGGGAAAGAAGTGGAGCCGTCAACCTTCACATTTTACAGGCATACAAATCACACACCAAATAAGGAGAAATATGGGACACATTTGCACAATAATTCAAGACAGGATCTCCATGGCAACAATTACCCAAAAATCCACTCCTGACAGTTGCAACAGCGGGAGCTAGCAAAGAAGACTGGGGGTGGGAAACGTGTGTGGGGGCTCAGAGAATGGCTTCCTTTTATTCTCGAACTGAAGGAAGTGCTGACGGCAGGAAGCAAGGTGTCTCACAGCCTGACTAAGCCAAGAGCCACTGGAAGTAGGATCTGGAAGAAGCCTTAGAGACGTCTGTGTGAGCTCCTTTTGAGCTGCTTAGAGGCCTGGGTGTGGGATACCACAGTGAGATGTGCCAGTGGGATGTGCCAGCTCAGGGGAGGGGGCCATCAGGGCATCGCCCTCCCACCACTCCCTCTGATGGACAAGAGTTCTCCCTAGCCTCCAGAGGTCCTCACAGGGGCACAGTGAGAGATGGAGCCAACTTCCGGCGAAGTCAAAGGTTCTGGGACATTTAAGTCTGCCTGAAAACTGAGTCCAGTCCATAGAAAGCTGACACATGACATAGGTTAGGAGAACGGAGCTCTAGCCTGCTCTGCTCCCCTCCCAGACTTGCTGTGTGGCCCCTCAGTTTCCTCTACAGTGAAATGTACAACCTACCTCCAAGAACTATTACAAGGCTGAGTGAATAGCATGAGATGGGAAATGCTTTTACCAAAATCACTGCCAATGCAAAAATAAGAGGTTTCTGTGCAGCCATGAAGAGTGGCCTGAGAAAGATAGCTGCATGCAAGGCTGTCCTTAACAGGCAGAGGAGTTTCCTAGGTCAGGTGAGAGTCAGTACAAAGACTGTGGTGGGAATCTAGAATGTGGCTAGGCAGCGATACTGATGAGATGGTGGGAAGTAGGAGGTTGGGCGTAGTGGCAGAAGTGTCACCTGTGTCCTACCACCAGACAGATGGACAGACTGACTGTGAGCTCAGAGCAGGCAGTAGAGTGTGTAACCTCCAATTTACAAACATTTTTAATCACACACCAAAAAGGAAAAGCATTCTGCTTTCTTTTTGGAGTAACATAAATCCAACCCCGTTCCCCACCCACATCCTTTTAAGTGTATTTCTTTTTGTCTGGTAGTCCTCAAAAGCCATTGGCTATTTTTCAGATCCTAGAGCTCAGATTGCCTTAAATCGCTTGAGAAAGGAGAGTTTTTTCATCTTTCTTTTTGGAACTAAGACTTTAGAGCAAAGGAAAAGGTTCTTCTGGGTTTCATTTGCATTTGGAAGCCCAGGTTTTTGGGAAAAAAACACTCTCAAGAGCTTATTACTATTATAAATGTTTAGCCATGTGATTTTTCCTCAAGAGGGCACCCAAAACTTTTCATACCAACTCCCATGGATAGCAGTCCCCTTATGCTGAATTATGGTGGGAAAGGATTAAGGTAGGACATTTCTTGAGCATTTTTTTCCTATTCTGGGCTCTCTCCTTTGCCATCCCACTCTCCACTACAAAACTTTTCCCTTCCCTTTTGTCTCACTAACCATGGAAAGTCCTCCAATCCTTGGAGGTCCTCAGAAGCCATTCTTCCCACCACTGGAGCTGACTTTCTTCCCTCTCCTGGACTGAGCAGGAAGACCGATTCATGAGAGAGCTCCTCTAAAGGAATTCAGGCTGGGCCCTGAGACAGGACATCATGGAGTGGACTTTGGAGTGGCCACAATAGTCCAGATCTGGTCCTCAGCAGTAGAGTCCAGAAACTTGGTTGGGCCAGGACATCCAAAAGTTGTCAGCCTCTCAGGACTGATTCAGGCTAACCAAATTCATTGATGGGCAACCAGAATGCCATTTCCTGAATAATATATCTACCAAAAGACTGGTATCCAAAATATGGAAAGAGCTCTCAAAGCTCAACAATAAGAAAACAAGCAACCCAACTTTTAAAAAGCAAAAGACACTTTACTAAAGAAGATATACAGATGGCACTTAAGAACATGAAAAGATGCTCAACATCATCATTCAATAGAAGACAAATTAGACACACAATGAGGTGTCACTACACACTTGGCATACATACAAACAAACACAACACAAAATCTGACAATATCAAGTGCTGACGAGGACATAGAGCACCTAGAATGCTCACACATTGCTGGTGGAAATGCAAAATGGAACAGCCACTATGAAAAACAGTTTGGCAGTGTCTTACAGAGCTAAGCGTGTGCTTCCTATATGACCCAGCAATCTCATTTCTAGGTATTTACCCAAGTGAAAGGAAAACTTTTGTTCACACATACATAAAAAAACTCTACATGAGGATTTATTTGCAATCACCAAAACAGGATACAACCCAAATATCCTTCAACTGAAGACAGATAAAAATTTAAATTTAAAAACCTGTGATACATCCATCCAATGGAATATTACTACTAAGCAAGAAAAAGGAACGAACTACTGAAGTGTGAAACGATATGGATGCATTAAGATAAGTGTGAGAAGCCAGATGGAAAAGGCAGCTTATTGGGTGATTCCATTTATTTGAAATTCAGGAAAAGAAAAACCACAGGGACAAAGAACAGATCAGTAGTTGTCTGCATTAAGGGAAGAAGAGTTTGTGGATTTGGCTACAAAGTGGCAGCATGAAGGAGTATCTCGATTGTGTTCATGATGACACAACTCTAAGTATTTGTCAAAATATATAGTGCTCTACGTCAAAAAAGTAAATTTTACCCTAAATTTGAAATAAAAATAAAAGGCATTTATAATGACTACTTTGGGGAGAGTTTAAAAAAAACAAGGT